TCATTAATGCTCACGTTGGGTGCTTAATTAAAAATACACATTCACGAGTCTGTATTCAGACTTATGGAATCAGAAGCTCCAGGGAGGGGCCTGGGAATCATGCTTTAAACAAGCAGCCAGGCGTGTTTGTCACTTGCCAACCGCCCCATCAGAACTGTACTCCTCGTTCTCCCTCCAGCACACCCAGCCCCTTCGAGCTCTGGCTCTGTGTTTTGGTTCTCACTGCCAGAACACACTTCCCCAAGATCGCCTCATCAATCAGGTTTCTTCAAATGTCACCTCCTCAGAGAGGTCCTCCTTGACCACCCAAGGGACTAAAGCCACCCCAACCTTTATCCCATACCCTGGTGAGTTCTCTCCTGGCCCCATAAGCAGATGCTTTTTGTCCTGTTTCTCTCCTTCAGGCCTCTCCCACTACCAGAGCCTGAGCTTCCGAGGGCAACAGTGTCTGGCTCCGGCTGGGTGCCCAGCACCTGGCACGTGGTAGGTGGCCAGGAGGCATAGCTGTAACGGGGGGGACTAGTGCTGTCAGTCCGATTCCTTCCTAGGCGCTGGGGAGTTGAGTTCAGGGCCATGCAGGTGTCTGAAGTACTGTGAAAATCATGCCGCCCCCGTGGGCACACGGAGACGCCTGGAGACACGGGTCTGCAATAGAAGGGGGTGGATACCCCCTTCCACCCCATGGAGAAGAAAAGCAGGAAAAAGTGTGGGGCCAGTGGGTCCCTTAGGGCAAAAGTCCTAGTGGCGGCAGCTTTCTTGTCTAGACCCTGGTTCGCGCAGCGCGTGTCGCACTCACCCGTGGAGGGTGGGAGACAGCGGCCGCCCCAGCGCCCAGCGGTGGCCCGGGACAGTGTGGTCAGGTCCGCGGACAGCCTCCTTCCTCCCGGCACCGGCCAGCCCAGGCCGCGCGCCCCTCCCCTCCGGTCCCCTGGTGGCGGCCCCGCCCCCGCCGGCCTGGCCGCCCTGTCCCCGCCTCCACGCCCCCCCCCCCCCCGCCTCCCCGGGCTGCAACAGGTGCCTCCGGAGCAGGAAGCTCGCGCCGCCGTCGCCGCCGCCGCTCAGCTTCCCCGGGCGCGTCCAGGACCCGCTGCGCCAGGCGCGCCGTCCCCGGACCCGGCGTGCGTCCCTACGAGGAAAGGGACCCCGCCGCTCGAGCCGCCTCCGCCAGCCCCACTGCGAGGGGTCCCAGAGCCAGCCGCGCCCGCCCTCGCCCCCGGCCCCGCAGCCTTCCCGCCCTGCGCGCCATGAACGCCCCCGAGCGGCAGCCCCAACCCGACGGCGGGGACGCCCCAGGCCACGAGCCTGGGGGCAGCCCCCAAGACGAGCTTGACTTCTCCATCCTCTTCGACTATGAGTATTTGAATCCGAACGAAGGTCGGTGGAGGCTACCCCTGGCCTGGCCCCTGAAAAAGAACCCCCTTCCCCCTTCTCTTTCCAGAAGAGCCGAATGCACATAAGGTCGCCAGCCCACCCTCCGGACCCGCATACCCCGATGATGTCCTGGACTATGGCCTCAAGCCATACAGCCCCCTTGCTAGTCTCTCTGGCGAGCCCCCCGGCCGATTCGGAGAGCCGGATAGGGTAGGGCCGCAGAAGTTTCTGAGCGCGGCCAAGCCAGCAGGGGCCTCGGGCCTGAGCCCTCGGATCGAGATCACTCCGTCCCACGAACTGATCCAGGCAGTGGGGCCCCTCCGCATGAGAGACGCGGGCCTCCTGGTGGAGCAGCCGCCCCTGGCCGGGGTGGCCGCCAGCCCGAGGTTCACCCTGCCCGTGCCCGGCTTCGAGGGCTACCGCGAGCCGCTTTGCTTGAGCCCCGCTAGCAGCGGCTCCTCTGCCAGCTTCATTTCTGACACCTTCTCCCCCTACACCTCGCCCTGCGTCTCGCCCAATAACGGCGGGCCCGACGACCTGTGTCCGCAGTTTCAAAACATCCCTGCTCATTATTCCCCCAGAACCTCGCCAATAATGTCACCTCGAACCAGCCTCGCCGAGGACAGCTGCCTGGGCCGCCACTCGCCCGTGCCCCGTCCGGCCTCCCGCTCCTCATCGCCTGGTGCCAAGCGGAGGCATTCGTGCGCCGAGGCCTTGGTTGCCCTGCCGCCCGGAGCCTCACCCCAGCGCTCCCGGAGCCCCTCGCCGCAGCCCTCATCTCACGTGGCACCCCAGGACCACGGCTCCCCGGCTGGGTACCCCCCTGTGGCTGGCTCTGCCGTGATCATGGATGCCCTGAACAGCCTCGCCACGGACTCGCCTTGTGGGATCCCCCCCAAGATGTGGAAGACCAGCCCTGACCCCTCGCCGGTGTCTGCCGCCCCATCCAAGGCCGGCCTGCCTCGCCACATCTACCCGGCCGTGGAGTTCCTGGGGCCCTGCGAGCAGGGCGAGAGGAGAAACTCGGCTCCAGAATCCATCCTGCTGGTTCCGCCCACTTGGCCCAAGCCGCTGGTGCCTGCCATTCCCATCTGCAGGTGAGCAGGGCTTTGAAAATGATTGATTCTGTGCACACATGGCTGATTTTATTTTCTCCTTTAGCATCCCAGTGACTGCATCCCTCCCTCCACTTGAGTGGCCGCTGTCCAGTCAGTCAGGCTCTTACGAGCTGCGGATCGAGGTGCAGCCCAAGCCACATCACCGGGCCCACTATGAGACAGAAGGCAGCCGAGGGGCTGTCAAAGCTCCAACTGGAGGCCACCCTGTGGTTCAGGTATGGACTTGAATGCTCTTCCTTTTGTGTGTCACCTTAATGATTTTGTTTTCTCCCCCACCAGCTCCATGGCTACATGGAAAACAAGCCTCTGGGACTTCAGATCTTCATTGGGACAGCTGATGAGCGGATCCTTAAGCCGCACGCCTTCTACCAGGTGCACCGAATCACGGGGAAAACTGTCACCACCACCAGCTATGAGAAGATAGTGGGCAACACCAAAGTCCTGGAGATACCCTTGGAGCCCAAAAACAACATGAGGGCAACGTAAGGGCTGGGAGCTGAGGGCGGCGGGTCTTTGGTGACAATGGGGTTCTTAACATCCTGGCAGCATCGACTGTGCGGGGATCTTGAAGCTTAGAAACGCCGACATTGAGCTGCGGAAAGGCGAGACGGACATTGGAAGAAAGAACACGCGGGTGAGACTGGTTTTCCGAGTTCACATCCCAGAGTCCAGTGGCAGAATCGTCTCTTTACAGACTGCATCTAACCCCATCGAGTGCTGTAAGTTGGGCCCTGGGGCCCGGTCTTTCTTCATCACAGTGACTTCTCTCTCTTTTGCCTGCAGCCCAGCGATCTGCTCACGAGCTGCCCATGGTTGAAAGACAAGACACAGACAGCTGCCTGGTCTATGGCGGCCAGCAAATGATCCTCACGGGGCAGAACTTTACATCCGAGTCCAAAGTTGTGTTTACTGAGAAGACCACAGGTCAGTGGATTTTTGAGCTCTTTCTCTGTCCCCTTCAAAGTCTGTCATTTTTGAATTTTTCTAGATGGACAGCAAATTTGGGAGATGGAAGCCACGGTGGATAAGGACAAGAGCCAGCCCGTAAGCACGTGACGCACCTGAGTGTCTCTCAACAGTTAAGTTCATGACAACTCCTTCCTTATAGAACATGCTTTTTGTTGAGATCCCTGAATATCGGAACAAGCATATCCGCACACCTGTAAAAGTGAACTTCTACGTCATCAATGGGAAGAGAAAACGAAGTCAGCCTCAGCACTTTACCTACCACCCAGGTAAGGAGTGTTTCTGATGACCCCTTTGTTATGGGCGCCCCTATGTGCTCTTTTCTCCTCCCAGTCCCAGCCATCAAGACGGAGCCCACGGATGAATATGACCCCACTCTGATCTGCAGCCCCACCCATGGAGGCCTGGGGAGCCAGCCTTACTACCCCCAGCACCCGATGGTGGCCGAGTCCCCCTCCTGCCTCGTGGCCACCATGGCTCCCTGCCAGCAGTTCCGCACGGGGCTCTCATCCCCTGACGCCCGCTACCAGCAACAGAACCCAGCGGCCGTACTCTACCAGCGGAGCAAGAGCCTGAGCCCCAGCCTGCTGGGCTATCAGCAGCCGGCCCTCATGGCCGCCCCGCTGTCCCTTGCGGACGCTCACCGCTCTGTGCTGGTGCACGCCGGCTCCCAGGGCCAGAGCTCAGCCCTGCTCCACCCCTCTCCGACCAACCAGCAGGCCTCGCCTGTGATCCACTACTCACCCACCAACCAGCAGCTGCGCTGCGGAAGCCACCAGGAGTTCCAGCACATCATGTACTGCGAGAATTTCGCACCAGGCACCACCAGACCTGGCCCGCCCCCGGTCAGTCAAGGTCAGAGGCTGAGCCCGGGTTCCTACCCCACAGTCATTCAGCAGCAGAATGCCACGAGCCAAAGAGCCGCCAAAAACGGACCCCCGGTCAGTGACCAAAAGGAAGTATTACCTGCGGGGGTGACCATTAAACAGGAGCAGAACTTGGACCAGACCTACTTGGATGATGGTAAGACGCTTGAGTTTTGTCACTGCCTGTAATATCTTCACACTTGTTTTGTTGTTCCTCTTAGACTTCACCGATTTCACTCATTCAGGGTTCCTATCTGGACCCATTAGGCGTTTGAATTGTGCCCCCATTACGGAAGTGCCACACATATCCAAGGCTCATTAATCCAGGACCTGCATCCGGCCGGGGCCTTCGAAAGTGTTCCCTCCCTCTACCTTCCTTCCCCTCCTTGTGGCTGGGGAAGATTTTTAAATGGGGGTAAGATTTTAAAACTTTTAATTAAATATTTTGAACATATGTAACTATAGCATAGTACAAGGTACCCCTACATACCCACCACGAGGCTTCAGCTGTTATCAATGCATGGCCAATCTGATTTCTTCTACACCTTCATCCTGTTATATTCATTACCTGGTAATTTTGTTTTGGGGGTTTGTTGTTATTAGTTTTTTTTGTTTTTTTTTTTTTTTAAGACATAGGGTCTTGCTATGTTGCCCAGGCTGGAGCATAGTGGCTATTCACAGGTGTAATCATGGTGCACTGCAGTGTCGATTTCCTGGGCTCAAACAATCTTCCTGCCTCAGCCTCCAGCATAGCTGGGACTGTAGGTGCCTGCTATGGTGCCTAGCTACACAGCAATATTTTGAAGCAAATCCTAGACATCCTATAATTTCGTGTAGAAATAGCATGTATCTCTAAAAAAAGGACTCTGAAAGTACAAGACCACTAGCACACATGGAAATTAATAATACTTCCTTAATATCATGAAATACCTAGTGTTTAAACTTCCGGTTGTCTTATATATAAATATCATAAAAGTGTTTTCTTCTTTGTTTTTATTATAGTTCATTTGCGTCGGGAGTCAGACCAAGCGTTGCAAGCAGATGCCTTTGTTTTAAGTCTGGTTTGATGGGGAGGTTCTTCCCCTAGATTAAATCTAGAGGTTCTTCCTCTAGATTAAATAATAAGATCCTTTTTTGGTTTCATCATTAGTATTATATTGCAATTTATTTGTTGAAAAAATGAGGTTGTTTATCCTGTGAAATTTTTCAGTCTGGCTTTTGCCAGTTATATCTCCATGATGAGGTTTTTAGTGTGTTCCTGTCTCCTCTGTATGTCCTGTAAGTTAGCAGTAAAACTGAGAGGCTTCATTCATTCAGATTCAATTGTTTTTGGCAAGATTGCTTCATGGGTGATGACACATCCTTCTGACAGGAGGTACGTGGAGTTGGGTTGCCTGTCTTTTGGTGATAGTCAGTGCCTTGCTCCATTAATTCAGTGGTGCATGAATTATAAAATGGTGATATTCTATTCTAATTCTGCCATCCCTTCCTCTACTGTTAGCTGGAAAACTTCTATAAAGAGAAACTTTCCTTCATCAACAATGATAGAATTCATATAGGAAAAGCAGGATGAATGCTTGATTCTTTCCCTTTATTTACCAGTTTTTAAAATAATGGGTTGGTTCATTAATATCTTACAGTGATGATCCATTACGGTTGTTTGTGTGTAGTTGCTTTTTTTTTTTTTGGTACCATTATGAACTCATGAATTTAAGCATAATTGGTGTTTTAAGATTTTAATGGGCTTTTTTTTGGTAGTTCCTTTTGTCCTTATCATTTGAAGGACTGAAATAATATGACTTCCTGTCCTTTCTTTCTCTGGCTTAGCAATGTCCTCAGATATTCTGAAGCCTGAGGGAGGAAATAATCCTACATGTGAACTGAGGATCACATCTCCTACACGTGAGAAGGGGAAATCATGAAATCCCTCTCGAATGCCAGCTGCTGAGATACTCCTTGCGGTGTTATGGAGTCTTTGAGCGTGATTCCAAAGCAGTTAGTGCTTGCAAGGCAGGGGAGGTTATTGGGAGGATTATTAGAGGGTATTGATTAGGATGTAGAGGCTGCTGTAACCAAACCCAAAGTAACAATGACTTTAACAAGATAGATGATTTCTTCCTCTTGTAACAGCACAGGGATAAGCAGTCCATGGCTGGTATGCTGGCCCCATCATACCAGGAACCCAGGCTTTTTCTGTCTTATCACTCTCCATTCTCAGGATGGTACCCTCATCTGAGTCATCCAAGATGGCTCCTGGATGGGAAAAAAGAGGAAGGAGGGCACGCCCTTTCCTTTAAGGGCGTAACCCAGAAATCACATTTATCCCTTCAGCTAATACTGTATTGGCCAGAGTCTTGTTATGTAACCACACTGAGCCACAGAGGAGGCTGGGAAGTATAGTTTTTATATTTATATTACCCAGTCATGTGCATAGCTGAAACCTGCTACTGTGGAAGACAGGAGAATGGATTTGGGGTCTTTGTGCAGGATAGATATGATCATAATGAGAAAACAGCTGCAAAAGGAGGTTGGATATTTTGTATGACTTGATATTCTTAGGAGTTTCTTTATTCCACAAATATTTATTGAATCCCTACTGTGTGCCAGTGAGGACACAGCAGCATGTGAAACAGAGTCTCTGCCTTCAGGGAGCGTACTTCTTAGTTGGTGAGACAAACAGTGAAATAAATATATATTATAATGTCAGGTGGTAAATACGTACTATAAAGAAAACCTAGGGCGGTGGGGGTGGCTCACGCCTATAATCCCAGCACTTTGGGAAGCCGAGGCAGGCAGATCACTTAAGGTCAGTAGTTCAAGACCAGTCTGGCCCAACATGGTGAAACCCCATTTGTACTTAAAATACAAAAATTAGCTGGATGTGGTGGCATGCGCCTGTAATCCCAGCTACTAGGGAAGCTGAGGCAGGAAAATCCCTTGAACCTGGGAGGCAGAGGTTGCAGTGAGACGCAATCGTACCACTGCACTCCAGCCTGGGGGACAGAGCGAGACTCCGTCTCAAAAAAAAAAAAAAAAAAAAACCAAACAAACAACAAAAGAAAACCTAAAACAGAATGAGGGTGAGGCCTTAAATGTCCAGTTATTGCCAATTTTCCCCAAATTCAGGAAACTCCTCTCCTAACGGTCAGTCCAGGAATCTCAAAACATTTTCTTATTACCTTTTCTCTTGAAGCAAGTCTTTCAGCTTCAGCACTACTGACATTTCGGGCTGGATTATTCTCTGTTGTGAGGGGCTATCCTGTGCATGAAAGGATGTGTACCAGCGTTCCTGGCCTCAATGCACCGGATGCCAGTAGCACCCCAGATGTGGCCATCAGAAATGTCTGCAGATACTGCCAAGTATCCCCTGGGGGGCAGAGTTGCCCCTGGTTAAGAACCACCATCTGAAGGATTTAGTGTCCAGCTCTGGTAGAAGTAACAGCTTTATAATATTGAGTGCTGACCACACCATGTGTGTTTCGGGGAAGGAGTGTCCACTCTACAAAAAGATTGTTACTGGTGGACTGGAGCATTCCTAGCACTCTCTGAGTGTGGGAAGCCACCGGGAACTAGTGTCTCCCCATGGCACCGCCTGTTCCCTAGTACAGCACCCAGGACAGGGGCCCCAGGGTCAGAAGATGTTGCTGAGTAGTTAGTGTCAAAGGAAGCTTGATTCAGAGCCTTCATTCTTCCTTGCTTGTGGCCTTGGGCGAGGCATGTGTGAAAAGTGACTTACGGACTGCCCGGTGCCCCGCGGGTACCAGGGAGGGCTGATGCTGTGATGTGGATGCCGCCTCCTTTAGCATTCAGCTGGCAGGCTGGCTGCCTCGGGAACTGCTCAGGGGGCGTGTTGCTGAGCATTTGCTTTTTTGGTTTGTTTCTTATCAACTGGTGTTCTTTCCTTCTTTGAACAGATATCCACTGAGTATGTAAAGTGAGCTGGGCTTGGTGGTAGGTGCTGGGACACAGAAGTGAACCAAATGGATGGGGCCTCCCTGCTGGCAGAGCTTGCTCTGCAAGGGGAAGGCTGTTCATCAAATGTCAACCAGAAAATGATGAGAATTTCAGATGTTGGGGGTGGAGACTAAGTGCGGAGTTCAATAAAGTGACGATGGGGACGGGCATAACTTCAAACGGGGTGGTCAGGACCAACCTCTTTGAGGAAGTGACTTTGGATTTGAGACCGGGAGGAAGAGAGTGAGGGGAAGGAATTCCAGGCAGAGGGAAGAGCAAGCACGTAGGGCAGAGCTGGGAGGAAACGTGGTTTGTGTGGAGGACAGAGAGAGGTCTGGTGTGGTTGAGAGTAATGACGGCGGCGTCATGGAAAGGGAGCATGGAGGGGACAGGCCTCGCGGGTTGAGAGCTATGGATTTTATTTTGGGAGGAAGGGGAAGCTACTGGCAGGTGGAAGGTTGAAGTTTTGGAGGGAGTGTGTTTGCCAGACTGACAAGTACAGGAAATATTGTAACAATGCTAATGATCCCTCCCCCTTACTGGGCGCCGTGGAAGGCAGGGATGGTCATCTCTGCATCTTAGATGTGAAAGCAGGCTGAGAAAAGGGAGGGATTTGTCTGAGGTTACAAAGCCAGAGGCACAGGCAATGGGTGGTTAGAGGCACGTGTGTGAGAAGTGATTCTGAGTCCACGTATAAAGAGAATAGGGCATTTATCCTGGGCTGCTCCCCCTGCCTTTTCACTCCTTCATCTGATGAGACTCCAGGAAACTGGCTTTTGCCCCAGACCCACTGATCTGACCTCCTCCTGGGCCCTCCATGTGGATTCCCTGCAGGAACCTCACATTCAACCAGCGCTAAAGTGAATTCTTGCTACTGCCCCTACTGTCCCTCTGGCCCCCATGCTCAGCTCCCATCTGTTGCCTAAGGAACTTGGGGGTGTGGCCTTAGGTGAGTTACTGAATGTCTGTGACCTCAATTTCCCCATCTGCAAAATGGGGATATTAGCAGTGCTTGAGGTTTAAAGGAAATGATGTATGAGAAGTGAGTATAACCAGGTCAGCCACACAGCACTCCATAGAGAGCAGCTATCAGCTTCATCATCTTCTTAGCCTCATCTTTATCTGTCCAGGGCTGCAGAAATGTCTTCATCTCTGCACTTGGGATGTGCCAACCCTCCTTTAATATCTTCTCACCAGTTTTTGGCCCCCACGTAGCCTCTCCCAGATTTGAACGGGCCCTTTATTCCAGACAGATGTGAAACCCCTTCATCATGGCTTCCTGTTTGAGGGAGCAGCCCCTTCAGCCAGACAGAGTGAGAAGCCAGGAGCTGGCACCCTGGGAATCCCAGGTGGGTGCTGTGCCCTACCCAGGCAGAGCCGGCAGGTCCTCTGAGTCCTGAGGGTCCTGGTCTGGTTCCTCTGTTTTCTCTCTGGACCATTTCAGAACCAATTCCCTCAGCTATCTCTGGGATTTTTTTATTTTGAGACAGAGTCTCACTCTCTCTCTCTCAGACTGGAGTGCAGCGGTGTGATCTCGGTTCGCTGCAACCTCTGCCTTCAGGGTTCAAGTGATTCTCCTGCCTCAGTCTCCAGAGTAGCTGGGATTACAGGAGTGTGCCACCATGTCCGGATAATTTTTGTATTTTTAGTAGAGACGGGGTCTCGCTTTGTTGGCCAGGCTGGTCTTGAACTCCTGACATCAAGTGATCCACCCACCTCGGCCTCCCAAAGTGCTGGGATTACAGGCACGAGTCACCACACCTGGCAGCTATCTCTGGGATTTTTAAACTCCTACTGTTTTCTTTTTCCCTGGACTTCCTATTATCTGAACATCATTATCTGTATTTGGTGCAGGATTGTTCCAGACCAGGGTCAGTTTTTCCTCCTGTGAGACTGACAACATTGGCAAGAAAGAAAGGGAAAGGAGGAGGAGGAATGGAAGGAAGGGAGGCTGATAAAGTGCGGTATTGGTGAGAGGGTGTGAAACATGTCCTCTCAGTCATTATTGGTGGGCATCTGCATGGGTAGAACCTCTTTTGAAGGGCAATTTGGTGAAATGAACCCAAATTTAGAATGCACACATCTTTTAATCCAGAATATCCCACTTCTAGAAATGTATCTTTAGAGGTGTGCTGGCCCAGCTGTGAGCCAGGCTGGCTGTTGATTCCATGTCACTGGTCCCCAGCCCTGCACAGTGTTCTCTGGCATGAAGCTTGGTGACTTCAGGAGCTCTTGGTTTTCCTGGATCCCCAGAGACAGGTGGTGGCCAACTACTCAGGGACCACAATAAGCCTCATCTGTCTTCAGGAAGCCGGGTCCATCCAGATACCTGCTGCGTGTGGTGTGTGGGATGTTGACTCCAGCCTTGTCTATAGTAGCAGGAGACTAGAAACAGGCTAAATGTCTGTTAATAAGATGCAGACACACAAGGAAATACTGAGCAAGAGTAGAAGGGAGACTTTCTCCTGATTGTGTTTTTAGAATTTTTTTTTTTTTTTTTTGATACAGGGTCTTACTCTGTCACTCAGGCTGGAGTGCCATGGTAGGATCATGGCTCACTGCAGCCTCAAACTCCCAGGCCCAAGTGATCCTCCCACCTCAGCTCCCCAAGTAGCTGGGATTACCAGCATGTGCCACCACACCTGGCTAGTTATTTTTTGTAGAGATGGGGTCTCACTATGTTGCCCAGGCTGGTCTCAAAACTCCTGAGCTCAAGGAATCCACCAACTTTGGCCTCCCAAAGTGCTGGGATTACAGGCATTAGCAACCATGCCCAGCCCCTAGGAGAGAATTTTTAAAAAGAAAGGGGCAGATTTCAGGTCCTAGAAATGACCCCAGAGGCTGGAGTGAAAATGAGGATTTAGAAACAGAAACCTTTCTGTTCTGGTTGGGGCTGTGTTTCCGGCTGTGTGTATGCATGATCAGCCTCGCCCACCCCTCAGCTGTGAGGGGAGGATGACTGCGGCTGTGCGGAGGCTTTCTTGCCTCCAAACCTTTGCCCATGCCTTAACCACCGCCTGGAAATCCTGCTCTCCTGTGACTTTTTTTTTTTCTTTTTTTAACAGAGTCTTGTTTTGTTGCCCAGGCTGGAGTGCAGTGGCACAATCTCTGCTCAC